GGTGATCTGAGTAGAGTGAATTCACCTTGTCTAAGCCACTTAGGGGCTTAGAGACTCTGTTATCTTAGAAATCTTCACCTTAGAATTCTACCTATTACATTATACAATTAAACAAACTACTTTTTTTCTCATGCATTGTACCAATCAGCCCCTTAACTGAAAAAAGATGACCCTTGGAAGCTTAGAAGAGAATTGACAACGAATACTTCTTTTGCCAGGTCTTTGGGCTGGGATACAAAACATCACGTTATCTATGAATATATTGTGGTCCCTCAGTGAAAGCTGTCACCAAATATTGCAATAAAACTAAGAAAACTTTTGAAGTGGAATGCATATTTCTGCCCAGAAAATGCTGGATGCAGAACAACTAGTTCACTGCAGACAACTGTTTGCTTTAAAATGTAAGCAACATGCCCAGCTCAGGACTGAAGTGGCCAGAGTGCCTACTTTATCAGAATGGCATAGCAGTCCAACAATTTAGCCTAGAGAGAACAGAGGTGGAGAACAAAGAAGAGAAGTGAAAAAAACAGACCAGCCCTTCTGTTCTACATGACCTTCTTTCCCGTTTTGCCAATCTGATTTCACACATAGTGACTCATGGTGAAACAGAGAAAACATGGGAATTGCATTCAGATGTGTAGAGGTTAGTAAGACTTAGTTTTCAAAAGCAGCTCATTCTCCATTAACACTGTAGTCGCCTTCCATTTCATTTCACTTAGATTGGCATCTGCACAGCTGCCAAAATTTTTCTCTAAGTCAGAGAACACACTCCTAGGTAAACCTTCAAAAAAGGTATTTCGAAGGAGGCAGCTTCTCTGCTGCTAGAGAAGGCATTGCCACCTCCCTTCAGACAGGGGATTTCCGCTAGTTGCTTTCTGTCATTTCGTCTCTATTCTGCACTCAGTCCCTTGTTCTGTCTGGAGGTTCCTGTTTTCCTGTACCCAACCAAGAGCCAATGAAGAAGTAAAGAGGAGCAAACACGCCCGCCCACTCCCAATTTCCTTTGCTCTGCTGTCTGCCAACCGCAAAGCCGACCGAGACGGAGCCGCTGTCAACTCTCCAACTCAGCTCAGCTGATCGGTTGCCGCCGCCGCCGCCGCCAGATTCTGGAGGCGAAGAACGCAAAGCTGAGAACATGGACGTTAATATCGCCCCACTCCGCGCCTGGGACGATTTCTTCCCGGGTTCCGATCGCTTTGCCCGGCCGGACTTCAGGGACATTTCCAAATGGAACAACCGCGTAGTGAGCAACCTGCTCTATTACCAGACCAACTACCTGGTGGTGGCTGCCATGATGATTTCCATTGTGGGGTAAGTGGGGTCCCCCTACCCGGGACACCGATTCACCCCTCATTTTTTCTTCCTCATATTTCAGGTTTCTGAGTCCCTTCAACATGATCCTGGGAGGAATCGTGGTGGTGCTGGTGTTCACAGGGTTTGTGTGGGCAGCCCACAATAAAGACGTCCTTCGCCGGATGAAGAAGCGCTACCCCACGACGTTCGTTATGGTGGTCATGTTGGCGAGCTATTTCCTTATCTCCATGTTTGGAGGAGTCATGGTCTTTGTGTTTGGCATTACTTTTCCTTTGCTGTGTAAGTGAACTTGAGTTTTTTCTTCCATCATCTTTGGTGTTAACCAGGTGTCCCTTCTCTGCAGTGATGTTTATCCATGCATCGTTGAGACTTCGGAACCTCAAGAACAAACTGGAGAATAAAATGGAAGGAATAGGTTTGAAGAGGACACCGATGGGCATTGTCCTGGATGCCCTAGAACAGCAGGAAGAAGGCATCAACAGACTCACTGACTATATCAGCAAAGTGAAGGAATAAACATAACTTACCTGAGCTAGGGTTGCAGCAGAAATTGAGTTGCAGCTTGCCCTTGTCCAGACCTATGTTCTGCTTGCGTTTTTGAAACAGGAGGTGCACGTACCACCCAATTATCTATGGCAGCATGCATGTATAGGCCGAACTATTATCAGCTCTGATGTTTCAGAGAGAAGACCTCAGAAACCGAAAGAAAACCACCACCCTCCTATTGTGTCTGAAGTTTCACGTGTGTTTATGAAATCTAATGGGAAATGGATCACACGATTTCTTTAAGGGAATTAAAAAAAATAAAAGAATTACGGCTTTTACAGCAACAATACGATTATCTTATAGGAAAAAAAAAATCATTGTAAAGTATCAAGACAATACGAGTAAATGAAAAGGCTGTTAAAGTAGATGACATCATGTGTTAGCCTGTTCCTAATCCCCTAGAATTGTAATGTGTGGGATATAAATTAGTTTTTATTATTCTCTTAAAAATCAAAGATGATCTCTATCACTTTGCCACCTGTTTGATGTGCAGTGGAAACTGGTTAAGCCAGTTGTTCATACTTCCTTTACAAATATAAAGATAGCTGTTTAGGATATTTTGTTACATTTTTGTAAATTTTTGAAATGCTAGTAATGTGTTTTCACCAGCAAGTATTTGTTGCAAACTTAATGTCATTTTCCTTAAGATGGTTACAGCTATGTAACCTGTATTATTCTGGACGGACTTATTAAAATACAAACAGACAAAAAATAAAACAAAACTTGAGTTCTATTTACCTTGCACATTTTTTGTTGTTACAGTGAAAAAAATGGTCCAAGAAAATGTTTGCCATTTTTGCATTGTTTCGTTTTTAACTGGAACATTTAGAAAGAAGGAAATGAATGTGCATTTTATTAATTCCTTAGGGGCACAAGGAGGACAATAATAGCTGATCTTTTGAAATTTGAAAAACGTCTTTAGATGACCAAGCAAAAAGACTTTAAAAAATGGTAATGAAAATGGAATGCAGCTACTGCAGCTAATAAAAAATTTTAGATAGCAATTGTTACAACCATATGCCTTTATAGCTAGACATTAGAATTATGATAGCATGAGTTTATACATTCTATTATTTTTCCTCCCTTTCTCATGTTTTTATAAATAGGTAATAAAAAATGTTTTGCCTGCCAATTGAATGATTTCGTAGCTGAAGTAGAAACATTTAGGTTTCTGTAGCATTAAATTGTGAAGACAACTGGAGTGGTACTTACTGAAGAAACTCTCTGTATGTCCTAGAATAAGAAGCAATGATGTGCTGCTTCTGATTTTTCTTGCATTTTAAATTCTCAGCCAACCTACAGCCATGATCTTTAGCACAGTGATATCACCATGACTTCACAGACATGGTCTAGAATCTGTACCCTTACCCACATATGAAGAATAAAATTGATTAAAGGTTTTTTTGGTGAGACTTTATTTAATGCACATCTGTCTTAAATACCTGAGAAACTTGGCGA